CTCTCCATCTGTCTGTCTCTCTTGGCACCACGATTATGAAACTGCATTCTGAATGCTTAGGCCCTAAACCTAAACCAAGGGAAGGACCTCCAATAGAACACCCAACACACACTAATCTCCACTGTATACTAGACACAACCTTTCTGTATTGTTTCGATTGGATAGGATTTCTACCATTATTCTATTTCGTTTCTGTCCTGTTTTGTTTGTTGTCTGAGAACTTGATTGTCAAGTAAGAAGGAAGGAAGGTGAGATGCAGATTCACCCCTACCTCCACCCTCAGAGCATATTCTCCTTTGGAAATGGACCTTGAAAAGATCATTTCTCTCTGGGGAAGCAGAACATAACCTTAAGGTGTGGGTGTGGCATCCACCTCCATCTGGCGTGGGCCTTGGTGGGAGGAGGGCATTCCAGAGTGGAGAAAGGAGAATGGACCTGGCGGAGAGAAGTGGTCTGGCAGTTTTCTGATGATGCAGTTGTCCCTGCTGTCTGGGCCTGCGCTATCCAACACAGCAGCCACTAGCCACTTGGAGTTATTAAAATTTTATAAAAATTCAATAAAATTTAAATTCCATCAGCACTAGCCTCAGTTCAAATGCTCAGTGGCCAATGTGGCTGATACTGTATCAGACGGCGCAGACTTGGAACATTTCCATCAGGGCAGAAAGTTCTACAGGACAGCTTCTTCCTAGGGTCTAGGCAGCCCCGGAGCCTCACCTGGGGGATAAGCAAAATCACAGAGTGAGAATGCGTGTGGTCCAGGACCCCTCCCAGTCCCAGATACCGAACGACATCTGAGCAAGGGACTCTGTTGCCCCGGGGACGGTTTCAAAAGCTGGAGGCCGGGACTCCAAAGGGCTGGAGAGGCGTGATAATAGAACCAGTGCTTCAACAGCAACTTCTCTTTTGCAATCCTTGCTGGTCTGACAGGCTCCTGCAGAATTACATCACTTCCTAAAAAACAGGCACACACCTCTCCTTCAAGTCAGCACCGACCCAAACAAGCAGGAAACAGGAAATGTTCACGTTTCAGAGAGGCTGCAGCCCGGCGCAGCATCCTGAGCGCGCCTCTGCCGAGGCGAGCGGACATGCAGGCTCCCCGCGCAGCCCTAGTCTTCGCCCTGGTGATCGCGCTCGTTCCCGTCGGCCGGGGTAAGCCGCCTCCACTTCCTACTCCTGGGAAGTGGAAATTTCAATTTTGTATCTATTCCCACAGGTAATTATGAGGAATTAGAAAACTCAGGAGATACAACTGTGGAATCTGAAAGACCAAATAAAGTGACTATTCCAAGCACATTTGCTGCAGTGACCATCAAAGAAACATTAAATGCAAATATAAATTCTACCAACTTTGCTCCGGATGAAAATCAGTTAGAGTTTATACTGATGGTGTTAATCCCATTGATTTTATTGGTCCTCTTACTTTTATCCGTGGTATTCCTTGCAACATACTATAAAAGAAAAAGAACTAAACAAGGTAAATATTTGGTGTATTTCCATTTCCAGAAAAATAAAACAAAATATTCTTTGCTTTGATACAGAACCTTCTAGCCAAGGATCTCAGAGTGCTTTACAGACATGTGAGTATTATCCTAAAACCTGCCTACAGGTGCTAACATGACCTTTATGTTCATTTCCTTTTAGATGAACTGGGAAGTGAAAACGTGAAAGTGTAAGTTTTCCCTGCTGCTTCTGATCCACCTGTTTCTAACAAGTCTTTTGCTCTCTATTTCTAGCCCTATTTTTGAGGAAGATACACCCTCTGTTATGGAAATTGAAATGGAAGAGCTTGATAAATGGATGAACAGCATGAATAGAAATGGTATGTGGTAACCTAAAGTTGTTTTTTTTCTTCTAACAATGAGTTTGCTTTTATTCTGTCCTAGCCGACTTTGAATGTTTACCTACCTTGAAGGAAGAGAAGGAATCAAATCACAACCCAAGGTACTTCTCATTTCTACCACAGATTACATGTAGTTTTTTTTTTTTTTTTTTTTTTTTTTTACAGTGACAGTGAATCCTAAACCTGAATGGCGCTCATGTTTTCCAAGAGAAGCAGCCCCTGAGGGAGTCTGCTGAGGCTGCCAACAGAGGATGAAGAGGATACAAATTTAATTAATTTCAAATCAACATAGACACAAGAACCTTTTGCTGTTTCTTCCAACGCCCACTCTTCCTAATGATGGCATCACTTGCACTTGGAAGAATGTGCAATTGAGAAGTACTAGGAAAAGGCCTGGCTGCCATCCATCGCTGCCTCTGAGGGTGGAGAAGGAGGCGGGTGATGTGCTCACTTCTGATCAACATGTGTTGCCTCCTCTCAGCCAACTTCTAGCTCACTGAACTCACTCTGGTCATGATAAATGTTCGTCACCTTTCTGCTTCATTCCTTAGGGCCTAAATCAGGAAGCTGTTTTATCGATGGTTTCCTTTTGGGTCAGTAACCAGCTTTGGATAATTTCCTCTGATTATTCAAGTCGTGGGACAGGTAAACTACATTCAGCAGGAACTTTTCTCGAGGAGTGTTATGTCATGGAAAAGACACCAAACACAGCAAGTATTTTAATGAATACACCATCCCAGGGGGTCAGTAAGCTCTGCCTGCCAAGAAGACACAGTGAGAGGGGTCCACAGTCCTGATGAGGTGGCGTTTGGTAACTTGTAGACCCTAGCATGGCCAGGTCTGGTCACCCTTAAGAACTTCTCAGAGAAACTAGGAATCTTCAGTGAAAGAACTAATGTTCTCCTCAGCTGAAATTCCCTTGCTTGTCAGCATTTCTGCAAAGCTCACACTTGTTTCACCATACCTCCCTTGGATGTGACATGTAGGTAGGAAGTATGTGCAGGTGGGAGTCATCTGTCAGCCTTCTATGTTTCAGAGATCCTGAAGGTGGTTTGAAACAAACAGAAGAGGAGCAGGAAATATCCGTGCCTGTGGCAGATCTCACTCATCATGCTTAGCATTCTCTCCCGCCAAGCTGGGATAAGCCTCATGTCCTAACACAGCACAACAGGAGGTCTCTGTCAGTCCATCAGAGATGACATTCTATGTGATATTTTTGACATCCTTGTGCTAAAAGCAATGGCACAAAATGGAAAAGGGCCTATTGACCACACCTACTCCAGTAAAATTGTTCTTCATTTATTCCTTAATTTTCTAAATCTGACCCCTTTAAAGCAATCTAGCAAATTGAGAATCCTCAGCTCTCCTTGGATACCTGATATTTTATTTCAAGAAAGAGACAAAGAAGGAAAATTTTATTTATTTTACTACCCACATATAAACCGAAGGGAGATGGGACTACCCAAACATTTGCTGCTCAATTTTGTGTCTTGTGCTTGAAAGTCTGCCCTAATGCATAACAAAAACTACTTGTCTCCTACCTTTTGGGATCCCTTTAACAAGTATTTGCCTTCTGAACTACGTGGATAATTTCAAAGGCAGAGTTCCAGACCAGAGAGGTCTTTCCATACAATGAAAGCTATAACTAGCTGGTTGTGTTTAACCACTGCTATCACGCTATCCTGGGACTGCATAGAACTTTGACAAAAGACAGACTTCATGGTACACAACTTCAACAGATTTTCTGTCATATTCTCACCAGCACATCTGAATGAGGCTTTGTGTTTTCCTTGCTCTCTTGCATGTTCCTTTTCAACTCATGGCCCACAGTGACTCTCAGATATTTATGCCAAAATTGCATACAATTGTTTTCTGAATCATAACTTGTCTATTTTTCTGCCTATGTGTGCTACTTTCAGTTTGTTTCTCATCAACATTTTGACTCTCAGAAGAGCCTCCATTTGCCCCTTTCTCTCTTTAGGTATCTAAGATCTTTGAACACCTGGGCCTTTACATTTGATCCAACCCTATCAAATAATGAACTTCTCAGAGAGGCATCTGGGGTCCTGGAACTTCATGTTGATGAAGTCATATTATATAATATGATAAAAATATTCTCATGCAGTATTTTAAATAATTTCAAATTCTAGAAGAAGCAAATTTCAGCGACATGTCATTGAGTTTTTATTTGGTAAAGCTATAATTGTGCAGTGTACAAAGCACTTTTTAAAAAGATAGTTTATTCTGTCAGGGTATATGAAGTTAGTATACAGCCAGAACAGCCAAGCCTCAATTCTTGTACCTTGTGTCTTTTTATTACTGTTTAATCAATAGATATCATATGTTTATGACAGTTTCAAGAATTGTTTTTAAACCCAAACTTAATTTTATGTTTCAGACTATTGTTAAAAAAACAAAACAAAAACCAAAAAAACCCTCACTAATTTGCCCTAATTGGATAGGGCAATCAGAACAAAATCTGACTTTCGAATATTTAAAAGATATGTAAGTTTGATTGCATTTTCGTACATTTTAAGCAAACTAGGTTAACAACAACATAGCCTAGTCAAACTTCTCAGGAAACTTGTTTTAATAAATATGTAAAAATACCCATTCATGACTCTTGACCCAATGGTGTGACTCCTCCCTCTGGGAAGGGCTTTGTTACCCAATGCAAGACCACAGCCTGGATCCACCTTGATGTAGGTGGCTCCTGGATAACCCACATCAAACAAATGTGATAAAGATGAGTAAAACTGGTCTTGGGAAAATAATTTCATAGTTTTTTTTTCTCCTAGTTATGCTGTATAATACAGGAGAACCAAAAGCTGTAAAATTATTTTATTTTATTTTTTAAAGACAGGGTCTCACTATGTTGCCCAGGCTGGTTTCAAACTCCTGGGCTCAAGCAGTCCTCCTGTCTCAGCCTCCCAAAGTGCTGGGATTACAGGCATGAGCCACTGAGCCCGACCAGCTGTAAAATTATTATATTCATTTTCACTATGTGCTACTTCTTCTCACCTGACTTTTTTTTTTTTTTTTTGAGATGGAGTCTCACTCTGTCACCCAGGTTAGAGTGCAGTGTCACGATCTCGGCTCACTGCAACCTCCGCCTCCCAGGTTCAAGCAATTCTCTTGCCTCAGCCTCCCAAGCAACTGAGATTACAGGCCTGTGTCACTATGCCCAGCTAATTTTTGTATTTTTAGTAGAGATGGGGTTTTCACCATGTTGGTCAGGCTGGTCTCAAACTCCTGACCTCAAGTGATCCACCAGCCTCGGCCTCCCAAAGTGCTGGATTACAATTGTGAGCCACTGTGTCTGGCCACACACTGACTTTCACTGTAATATCTGGATGTTTTATGTAACATATCTGGGCAATAGGGCTTATGGCAGAATTGGCCCTCGTGGTGTAGGCCTTCCAAGTTCCAAGTCTCATTTTTAGTATTCCTCCGTTCCAACCCCTGGATCCACCAGTTCCAACAGCCTGGATCCACCTTGATATTGACAGCCAGGCAGATGCTTCTGCTGATCACCGCAGCTCTAGCAATGGAAATGGATATGTTAAGAAAATACTTGTCTATTCTTTTATTTTGGTGGTTTAAACTATTAATTCACACCATCTCTGAAAAAAGGCCTTATGTTGACTAAAGAAAACATAGGCTTTAGTTTCAGCTTCTGTCAGAATTAGTACCAATTCTGAATCTGGTGGAGTGATAAGACATGGTTTCATGCTGGGAAGACACTGCTGAAATCCTCCTTGTGGGAGAACATGGAAATTTTATACTGAATTAAATTAACGCATGTGACTTTTCACATTCAGAGACATTCAGGATGAATTCTGGGGTTTCCATTTAATAGCTATAACAGGCAGTCCAGAACAACTTCACATATAGCAGCATTTCTGCTATGTGACAATGACCAAAAGAGTTCCTGTATATTAGTGTCTAGTGGAATATTTCAAATTGCAGAACCCAGACAACCAATTGCCTGAATTATTATTATTTTTTGTTTTTAGCAACTCTTTGGCTTTATCTTGATACTGTCTTGTCTGGCACCAAAGTTTTATTTCCTTCTTAGTCCTCTTGGGGATAGTTTTTGGGTGTTTTTTTTTATTTTTCTTTTTTTGAGACGGGGTCTCATGCTGATGCCCAGGCTGGAGTGCAATGGTGTGATTATGGCTCACTGCAGCCTCAACTTCCCAGGCTCAGGTGATTCTATTACCTCAGCCTCCCAAGTAGCTGGGACTACTGGTGTGCACTACTAGGACTGGCTAATTTTTTGTATCTTTTGTACAGATAGGGTTTCACCGTGTTGCTCAGGCTGGTTTTGAACTTCTAGGTTCAAGCAATCCTCCCACCACAGCCTCCAAAAGTCCTGGGATTACAGGTGTGAGCCACCATAACTGGCTGGAATTATTTGTACCTGGACCTTGTGTTTTGTTTTTTTGCCCTACTATCTTTTCTAAATAACATATCATGTTCCTGAGATAGCAGTATATACAATTATGTAAAATAGAGCTTTATATGAACTCTGTACATGCTCTAAGCTCTTTTTGAATGATATTTTAAGAAGTTTCTAAACCAAAGTGCTTAAGAAAACATGAAGATGTTAATTTCATGAAGACTGTACAAGTTTAGAAGTACAATGTAGACCTGTTTAAGACAAAGGTGGATGGGCTTTGGGGTTTTTTTTACAATTGGACTTCAGGTACAGAAGGCTTGGGTAATGGTACTCCTCAGTTCATATCACCTTATCATTGGCCTTTAGTATTTTGTAAATAAGTAACTGGACTTTTATGAAAAGCATATTCTTAACAGTTTCCCATTTCCTTTTTTTTTTTTTTTAAGATAGTGTTTTGCTCTGTTGCCCTGGCTGGAGTGCAGTGGCATGATCTTGGCTCACTGCAGCCTCCACCTCCCAGGCTCAGGCGATCCTCCTGCCCCAGCCTCCCAAGTAGCTGGGATTACAGGCGTGCACAACTGCATGCACAACTAATTTTTGTATTTTTAGTAGAGACAGGGTTTCGCCATGTTGGCCAAGCTAGTCTCAAACTCCTGGGCTCAAGTGATCCGCCCACCTCAGCCTCCCAACATGTTGGGATTATAGGCATAAGCCACCATGCCCAGCCAGTTTTCATTTCTTTGGTCTGCATGTAAAGGACTAAAGAATGATATGTAGCTACTACACTGCAGCAAACAACATTTTTCCAGTGTACAAATCAGTGGAGAGTAAGCAATGTATTACTCTGATGTCGGTGAAACACCTCAAATTATAAATAATGCCAGGAACATGTGAAAACTCCACATGTTTAATAAATGCCAGCTTTCAGAAAAAGCAGAGATTATAGGTATTCAACAAGTTAAACAATAATCTGGTAGATTAGTAATAATTTAACACATGTGTATCTTGTATTTAAAGTTAACTGAAAATTATGTAAAAAAAAAAAACACTGTGTTTGACTTTCTTTTGTTTTACAAGTGATGCAGAGTATCTGCTGAGAAGGTCAGTTAGATCATCTGATGTCATATTTGCCACTTAGCTTTTGTCCCAGCAGCATATAAATTCTACCTTGTAAGCCTCATATTAGAAGTGGTCCCAGCCAGGCACAGTGGCTTACTTCCCAACACTTTGGGAGTCCACGGCTGGTGGATTGCCTGAGCTCGGGAGTTTGAGACCAGCCTGGCCAACATGGTGAAACCCCATTTTTACAAAAATGCAAAAATTAGCCAGGTGTGGTAGTACACACCTGTAATCCCACCTACTCGGGGGGCTGAGGCCCAAGAATCACTTGAACCCAGGAGGCGGCAGTTGCAGTGAGCCAAGATTGTGCCACTGCACTGCATCCTGGGTGACAGAGCAAGATTCTGTCTCAAAGAAAAGAAAAAGAAATGGTCCCATTGCTACGGATTAGAACTAATTTGTAAAACTATCAGAATTTTAAGACTGATTAAAGGTTTTAGGTGTTTTTCTCCTACTTTGCATACTGAGAATAATATGTATAGTATTTTTCCAGTATGATTTACAATTTTATAAATGTCAGTATACATATGTATATATAAATTATTCTCAACTCCATTTTTTTTTAAATAAAATAAGTACATGTTTGTGTGCTAAATTGCTCATTTGGCAGTGATAGATTGAAAAACATTTATAAATTTAAAAATAAAGCACTATAAGATATGAGGAATGAATAGCTTCTATGTGAATTTCTATGTAATTAATATCAATATTTAGAATAAAAGTGTATTTGAGGATAAGATATTTGTTTACTAAAATGTTTTATTTACTAAGAGTAGAGGTGAATTATGCATCTTTCTAAGGAAAAGTTCTTTTAATTTCTGTGTCTATGAAAAAGAATTCATAATTCATAATTCTTAATTGCCCTCTTTTGATCCATATAATTCTTTAAATAAACGAAACAATACCAATTCAAAAAGGGGCCTGCTTTGTATAAAATTGTCTAACCTAAAAATTAAGTAGACTTTCTGCATATCTAAAATATATTATTACACATTCTTGTCTTTATTCTTCCTTACAAAACATTTTTAAATGAAGGAATGAAATTTTAATTGTTTATGAGAATATAACTTTTAAAAATATTTCTAGTAGGCCAGGCATGGTGGCTCATGCCTGTAATCCCAGCACTTTGGGAGGCTGAGGCACGTGGATCACCTGAGGTCAGGAGTTCGAGACCAGTCTGACCAATATGGTGAAACCCTGTCTCTACTAAAAATACAAAAATTAGCCAGGCATGGTGGCTGTCGCCTGTAATCCCAGCTATTCGGGAGGCTGAGGCAGGAGAATTGCTTGAACCTGGGAGGCGGGGTTTGCAGTGAGTGCCAAGACTGAGCCACTGCACTGCAGGCTGGGTGACAGAGTGAAACTCCATCTCAAAAAAAAAAAAAATTCTAGTAAAAATGGAAAAATCCACAAGAAAACCTCTTTTTTTCCTGATTACTCACTTTTCTTCATGCCTTTAATTTTAACCTCATCTCACACCTTGATATTAGAAGAAAGTAAGGCTGAAAGGCAGATTCATAAGTTGTAGATAACATGAAGACTTCCTTGAATAAGGATTTATTCTTTCGGCTCACAAAGACCAGTCAGTATTATTGACAAACAACAGGCAGGAAGATTTCTCCTAAAAGTCTCAACTAAAGTTAAACCTGGTCCATTATGGCATCAATCTACCCCTAGAAACTGATGCAGAGTCTATTTCCTCCCTGTTTTAACTAGAACTTAGCCAGACTGGAGACAGCATGGACCCAAAGAGCATGCAGTCCCACAGAGTTAGGGAAAGGATGCATCTTGACCAGCATTCATCATGTGGATCAGTTAGGAATTAAGTTCCTGATTCAAGGTGAGCTCATATGGCCGCTCCCTGGTCATCTAGGACACAAGTTCCTTCTAACTCTTCCCCACCTTCATTAGTACAGGGCTTCTTTCCTGTGTTGCCACATGATCCAAAATGGTGGTTGTAACTCCAGCATGATATTCACAAGAAGGAAAGAGAGGGAACCAGCACAAGGGTGAGCCTCCCAAGTAGGTCAGCCACTTTTAAATAGCTTTCCTGCCAGCCCAGTGAAGCAACTCTGCTTACATCTCATTGGCCAATCTCTGCAAGGCAGCAGGGAACAGTCATCTCTATGGTTGGTACATTATCACTTTCAACAATAAGGGATTCTGTCTCACAAAGTGGTGGAAGAATATTGGGTATCTGAAGAGGTAGCCACCCTGGCCAGAAGGTGCTAAACACTAAACATACATCATCTCATTTTAATCCTAGTAATTACTTATGAGGTAGGTTTAGAGAACTTATACCTTGTTCCATGTCTTTCCAACTCCAAAGCACAAGTTTTTAATCACTGCACTGCACTGCATCCCCAATAACTAGCCGTAGGAAAGTGTTTTAAAAGGCATCACTTGGCGGGGTGCAGTGGCTCACACCTGTAATCCCACCACTTTGGGAGGCCGAGGCAGGCGGATCACCTGAGGTCAGGAGTTTGAGACCAGCCTGGCCAACATGGTGAAACCCCCGTCTCAACTAAAAATACAAAAATTAGCCAGGCATAGTGGCATGTACCTGTAATCCCAGCTACTCAGGAGGCTGAGGCAGGAGAATCACTTGAACCTGGGAGGCGGAGGTTACAGTGAGATGAGATCACACCATTGTACTCCAGCCTTGTCTAAAAAAAAACAACAAAAAAACAAACAAAAAAAAGTTTCAGTCATTGTCAAGGATGCCTTAAGGTGAGCATAGCCTGAGATAAGAAGTAACAGAGGCTGCAGGCTGAGATAAGAAGGAACAGAGGCAGTGAAGGCAGGACCCTAGGCCCAGAAGTAATGGTCTATCATGCTGAGAAAAAAGCCAGGGCTTAGAATAGGGGTGATAAGTAAAAAGCCTAGTTTTAAAATCTAAGTGCTGGTAAAGGTTTGGTCACTAGGTGAAAAAATAAAGTTCCCACTTACTAGAGCTGACATAAACAGCATATGATCCTCTTTAAGGTTGCAGTGGAGAGGCATGTCCAGGGACTCTCAAGTTAGAGACAGGTGTGTTTAGTGCTAGAATTGGAAAGACATTCAAGCAGACTGGCATGTTGCCTCTTCACAGCCATAGTCGTGCTGGCTTGCAGGATACTCCAGCCTAGAATGTATATAGGAGTGTGGAGAACAGCAAAATCAGCATTGCTTGGGATTCAGCCTGAGCTCAAGTGGCCCACCCCTGGAGGCATCCAGTGTTCACACTTCCCAAGAGAGAAAACCTGATTGGATGGGTGTTTCAGCAGTCTATTGCTGCTTAAACACCTCAAAACTTAGCAGCTTAAAACAACAACACTCAATTTATTTTTCACACAAATCTGCAATTTGCATGAGGCTCAGTGCAAATGGTTCAACTCTCTCCCACACGGCATTGGCTGGGCAGTTCAACTGGATCTGGGGGTCCCACTTTCAGATGACTCACATGGCTGGCAAGTTTGTTCTGGCTGTCGGATAGGAGCCCAGCCAAGCCTGTGGTCCAGCGGCCTTGGCTTTTATGATGTGGGCCTCTCCATAGACTCCTTGGGCTTCTTCACAGCATGGCAGCTGAGTTCCAAGAGCAAGTGTCCCAAGAGAGCAAAGTAGAAATGCATAGTATTTTTATAATTTAGACTCAGAAATCACATCACATCACTTCTGCCATACTTTATTGTTTGAGACAGTTACAAAGTCTACCTAGGTTCAAGGTGGAAAGGACATAAACCCCACTTGTCCTTGGAGGCGTGTCAAAGCCACATTATGAGAAGAGCAAGTGGGATAAGGGATTTGTTGCAGGCACCGTTGGAAAATGTGATCTGCCCAAATTGGTGTGTCTTCATGCAATATCGAGGAAATATATTAGGTAGTTTCGTGTCAAGGAACATTGTGGATATTTGACCTCCCTGAATCCCAGTGCCTATGTGCTCTTTGGCTTGGACATAGACCCCTGGTCCAGTAGTCTGTAGTAGGTGGTAGAACTAGTTTTACCAACTACATGAGTCATGAGCCATGGGACTGAATGGGTTGTAGGTGGATCAGACACATAGAAATGTATGACTACTCTCAAAGCATGAGGTTAAAATGGGAGCAGATTAGACTGAGCACCTTGAGGATAGGGATCAGTCTTACTCATCTCTGTATCCTGAAAAGTGCTTGGCGCTACTGCACGCTCCATAATAACAGAAAAACCAATTATTTAATGAGCTAGGAGTTACATATCATCTTTCCTTAAGTACCTAATCAGTCTTTATCATCAGTGAGTGCAGAACTCAAATATGGTATTGTTCATCTTCCATCACCATTTTCTCCCAAGTTTCCTGGTTTAATTGCATTTTCCTCACTTTCCATCTAATGGATCCTGATGTCATTCTTTATCTTTATTTCATATTGTCCTATTGTGTGTATTGTATTGTATTTTTAGCTACATTAAATCCAATATGGAAGGAAGCAGAGAACGATCATAATTGAACTAACAAGCAAGTGGAGGTGGAGAGAAAGTGGCCCCAATTTGGAAGGTGAAGGAAAACTGGGGATGGAGCCTAACTGATCATTAAAATGCTCGAAGCAGCTCTTTCCAACCCAGATCTGAGCTTCTCTTCTTTGCCCTCTGGAGG